ACAGATACAGGCGCCTGCCAACATGCCTGGCTGTTTTTTTTTGTGTTATTGTTGTTGGTAAAGTCGTACCTCAGTATGTTACCCAGACTGGTCTTGAACTTCTGGGCTCACACAATCCTCCTGCCTTGACCTCCCAAGGTGTTGGGATTACAGGTGTGAGACACTGCCCCGGACCTTCTCTAACTTTTAACACAATTCAAAATACCTATATAAATATTAACATGTATAAACACAAATATATATAAATAAACACAAAATACCTATGTAAACAAAGAGCCTGTTATAAACAGATTATTTTGGTTTTTTCCCCAAGCACTTTAAAATAGTTAATAAACTTCAAGTCAGTGACAAGTAAATAAAATAGTGAGACAATTGGCTTGTTGCAGCCATGAGTATTGAGAAGCCAGCGGCTATTTCCCTACCTCCCTGGATGTCAGTGAAACTTTAGATGGCCCATGGCTGGTCAGTTTCTGTTCTTTAGGAGAAACAGGTGGGAAAGAGAGCACACTGGAAACAGCCACTCTTAAAGGCATTTCTATTGTATGACAGTTTACTTAAAAAATTTTTTTTAACCTGCCAGGAAAAAAAACAAAGTTGCTCTTTACTTAAAGGCCTCTGTGGCTATTCTGACCCTTCCAGTTTATTTGTTTGCCAAAAGCCCTTTAAACCCAGCCTCCTCCTAGACTGAGGTGGTGTTTTCTGGGCTTTTCCAGCTCCCAAGAGCTCCTCCCTCACTTCTTTCGCCTCCTGCTGCTCTGTTACCGGGGCCCCACCTCCCTTGGCCCCAAGGCATCTCTGCACAGGTCTCCGATTGGTGCACAGCACAGCCTGGCCTTTTAGGGACTGTTGTCGCGCGTTTAAAGTGATAGGGAAAGGGTCCAGTGGCTGCTTTTATCGACCAATCAAATATTTTCCTGACAGATCCCAAAATATTCCTGGGCCAATGGAGGGAGGAGCCCAAGATGCCTCTGCTGCTCCTTGGAGAGACAGAGCCTCTTAAGTTGGAGCGGGACTGCCGGAGCCCAGTGGACCCCTGGGCTGCTGCCAGCCCCGACCTGGCACTTGCTTGCCTGTGTCACTGTCAGGATTTGTCTAGCGGCGCATTCCCTGACAGGGGTGTGTTGGGGGGAGTCCTCTTTCCAACTGTCGAAATGGTTATCAAAGTGTTTGTTGCTACATCTTCTGGGTCCATAGCGGTAGGTGTCTGGTGGACTCTTTCTTCCTATACAAACAGCCTAATATTTCTCTACTCTTGACCAGATTAGGAAGAAACAGCAAGAAGTAGTGGGTTTTTTGGAAGCGAATAAAATCGACTTTAAGGAATTAGATATTGCTGGAGATGAAGACAACAGGAGGTGGATGAGAGAGAATGTTCCTGGAGAGAAAAAACCTCAAAATGGGATTCCTTTGCCTCCCCAGATCTTCAATGAGGAGCAGTACTGTGGGGTGAGTATGTGCTTCTATTAAAAATCCTGCTGTAGTTTTAAACTTTCTTTTTCTTTGCTTCAAGGATTTTGACTCTTTCTTCTCTGCAAAAGAAGAGAATATTATTTATTCCTTCCTTGGTTTGGCTCCTCCTCCAGACTCAAAGGTAAGTTTGAACAAACTCCATTGGGGTTCAAAGAGCTCATATCCTGGGTTTCCTTTATGACCAGGGATCAGAGAAGGCTGAAGAAGGTGGAGAAACTGAGGCACAAAAAGAGGGCAGTGAAGATGTGGGCAACCTCCCTGAAGCCCAGGAGAAGAATGTGAGTTTTCGCTTTTTCACAGCAGTTTGACTTTTTTTCTTTAATTTTGATTTATGGATGTAAGGAAGAAGAAGGAGAGACAGCCACAGAAGAGGTACGGTCGACCATCTTTAACAGCTGTGCTTACTTAATACTAATGTAAGTTTTGTTAAAATAAGACGGAAGAAATAGCCATGGAGGGTGCGGAAGGGGAAGCCGAGGAGGAGGAAGAAACTGCAGAAGGAGAAGAGCCTGGAGAAGACGAAGATTCCTAGGCCTTTTCATGCTTCATTTCTTCCACTTCTCCAGGTAGCTACAGGATTCTGGGGTGGAAAAGCTGCAGTCTTTCCCTAATATTTGCCTTTTCTTTTAGAAAATGGAAGCTATGAAGCAACATTTCAAATGTCTCTCCACAAACCAAACTCAACAGAATACTTTGGCTTGAAGCCGGCACACCCAGGGTTACTGAGGACTTATGCTGCCTGACCTGGTTAGATGTACATGGAGGTATCTCCCGAATCATACAAAATTAAATGTGAAGACCGTTTATGCATACCTTCATGTGCCTGACAGTCTTGGCTTTTGAAGATTTTTTTTTCTTTTTTGCTCTGCATAGCTAGACCATCTTATTAATAATACTCTGAAAAAAATGATTTCAAGGCATGGAAGTTCTCTGTGATACAACAATAGTATTTCTTCAAATGCGCCTTATGCTACTTATCTCAGAAACAGGTTTTAAAATGAAGTGCTTTCCAGAGAACCATCATATAAATAAAGATTAATAGAAAAATATCTTGTCCCAAGGAGCATCATTTCATTATT